AGGCAGAGGAACACCACCAGCTCTTCGATCTGATTGAAAGCATGCTAGAGTATGAACCAGCTAAGCGGCTGACCTTGGGTGAAGCCCTTCAGCATCCTTTCTTCGCCCGCCTTCGGGCTGAGCCGCCCAACAAGTTGTGGGACTCCAGTCGGGATATCAGTCGGTGACGATCAGGCCCTGGGCCCCCCTGCATCTTTTATAGCAGTGGGTGTCCAGTCCAGGACACTGGTGCTTTTTTATACAAGAGAACGAGCCAGAGTTCACTCCTTCCTCCTGGCTCTCTATATACCTGTGAATATGTGAAATAGTGTAAATATGAAAGAACTTGTACCTATCACTTCAACCCCTGCCTTGTACATAATACTATTCCATCCACACAGTTTCCACCCTCACCTGCCCCCTCATACGGAGTTGGATGGGGGCCGAGTGAGGTAACCAGGTGGCATCTACCCCATGTTTTATAAGGAATTTTGTACAGTCTTTGTGAAATAAAATAACGTGCTTCATTTGACCCCCATCCCTGGAGTTGGAGGTTTGGGAATGCTGGGGTGGAGGGATGAAACTATTGGCAAACTTTCTGAGTTTGGGTATGAAGGGAGTCCTCCTTACCCTCCAAAATGAAGCACAGCCAGGCTACCAGTTTATTTCCCCTGTCCACCTTATCATATGGGAGGGTAGTGATGGGTGGGGCAGCATTTCTTTCAGATTAAAACAGAGAAGTGTTATGAGGTGGCACTTCTCGGATGTGGAATTATGAGAGTTGGGAAAGATCTGACTCCTAGAGTCATTAGGCCGCGGCCCAGTATAGAGCCAGAAACTCAGGTTGAAAACGTGCTCAACCTGGCTCCTAGGGGGGATTGCCACGACCGGTCAGAAGGCTCCCGTCGTCCATCTCGGGAGACTAGGAAGGCCGGATTCCTACGCGAGGCCTGCTGGGAAGTGTAGTTCGTTAGTGGAAGGAAGTCACATGGAAGAGGGGCGGTAGTTGGTTGTGGGCACTGGGTTAGAGGTATCACGTGGGGGCACTTTCGTCTTAGCTTTTGGACAAGACGCAGGCGCAACCCACGGCTGCTGCGGGGATCCTTGTGGCCCTTCCGGTCGGTGGAACCAATCCGTGCACAGAGAAGCGGGGCGAACTGAGGCGAGTGAAGTGGACTCTGAGGGCTACCGCTACCGCCACTGCTGCGGCAGGGGCGTGGAGGGCAGAGGGCCGCGGAGGCCGCAGTTGCAAACATGGCTCAGAGCAGAGACGGCGGAAACCCGTTCGCCGAGCCCAGCGAGCTTGACAACCCCTTTCAGGTGACTTGCGCCAGTCGGCCTCTTTTGGGCGGGTGCCAGCTGAGACCCGGGTCTCTGCCCTCAGGACCCAGCTGTGATCCAGCACCGACCCAGCCGGCAGTATGCCACGCTTGACGTCTACAACCCTTTTGAGACCCGGGAGGTGAGCTACTGGAGAGCATAGGAGTTCAAGGACTAGATGATCACTAAGGTCTTTTCCTCAACAGCCACCACCAGCCTATGAGCCTCCAGCCCCTGCCCCATTGCCTCCACCCTCAGCTCCCTCCTTGCAGCCCTCGAGAAAGCTCAGCCCCACAGAACCTAAGAACTATGGCTCATACAGCACTCAGGTACAGGAGGTGTGCAGGTGAGGGCTGGGGAGGGCTCACATCTCCGTCTGCTCACACTGGGCAGGCCTCAGCTGCAGCAGCCACAGCTGAGCTGCTGAAGAAACAGGAGGAGCTCAACCGGAAGGCAGAGGAGTTGGACCGAAGGGAGCGAGAGCTGCAGCATGCTGCCCTGGGGGGCACAGCTAGTAAGTAATAGAGTGGGGAAGAGCATCTGAGACTGGGGTCCACCTGTTTTTTTGTGCCTTACAGCTCGACAGAACAATTGGCCCCCTCTACCTTCTTTTTGTCCAGTTCAGCCCTGCTTTTTCCAGGACATCTCCATGGAGATCCCCCAAGAATTTCAGAAGACTGTATCCACCATGTACTACCTCTGGATGTGTGAGTAGTGAGAAGCCTTTTGGAGGAAGTTAAGGGCTCCTCATCCTGTCCCTCTGCCCCTTAGGCAGCACGCTGGCTCTTCTCCTGAACTTCCTCGCCTGCCTGGCCAGCTTCTGTGTGGAAACCAACAATGGCGCAGGCTTTGGGCTTTCTATCCTCTGGGTCCTCCTTTTCACTCCCTGCTCCTTTGTCTGCTGGTACCGCCCCATGTATAAGGCTTTCCGGTAAGTGTGTTAGTGGTGGGAGAGTGATGGAGTCCCACCCTCCCCATTTTTTTCCTCTTTGTAGGAGTGACAGTTCATTCAATTTCTTCGTTTTCTTCTTCATTTTCTTCGTCCAGGATGTGCTCTTTGTCCTCCAGGCCATTGGTATCCCAGGTTGGGGATTCAGGTTTGTGAGGCTGTTATCCACCCTCACCTTTCCCCTCTTCACTGGTACATCCTTCCCTTTACAGTGGCTGGATCTCTGCTCTGGTGGTGCCGAAGGGCAACACAGCAGTATCCGTGCTCATGCTGCTGGTCGCCCTGCTCTTCACTGGCATTGCTGTGCTAGGAATTGTCATGCTGAAACGGGTGAGGGCTGTGTCGAAGGTGGGGCCGGGATGTGGGCGGTAATGTCTTTGTCCTCTACTTGCAGATCCACTCCTTATACCGCCGCACAGGTGCCAGCTTTCAGAAGGCCCAGCAAGAATTTGCTGCTGGTGTCTTCTCCAACCCTGCGGTGCGAACCGCAGCTGCCAATGCAGCCGCTGGGGCTGCTGAAAATGCCTTCCGGGCCCCGTGACCCCTGACTGGGATGCCCTGGCCCTGCTACTTGAGGGAGCTGACTTAGCTCCCGTCCCTAAGGTCTCTGGGACTTGGAGAGACATCACTAACTGATGGCTCCTCCGTAGTGCTCCCAATCCTATGGCCATGACTGCTGAACCTGACAGGCGTGTGGGGAGTTCACTGTGACCTAGTCCCCCCATCAGGCCACACTGCTGCCACCTCTCACACGCCCCAACCCAGCTTCCCTCTGCTGTGCCACGGCTGTTGCTTCGGTTATTTAAATAAAAAGAAAGTGGAACTGGAACTGACATCCCCGTTTCCTGAATCTTCATTGGGAATT